TATCATACTTTTTTGGTATTTTCAGCACCTAGAAAATGCCTTGGACACTAAAGGCACTCAGAATTGTAATGAAATGGAAACAACCCCTTTAAAAAAAAAAATCAGGGCCAGGCATGGTGGCTCACGCCTGTGATCTCAGCACTTTGGGAGGCCAAGGCAAGTGGATCACTTAAGCCCAGGAGTTCAAGCCCACCCATCTATTTAAAAAAAAAAAAAATTAAAAAAGATGAGAGAGTTAAAACTGTGAGGAAATCGCTTTATGGTTATTGAGGTGTTTTCTACCAATGTTTTCATCTGGTAGCATGGTCAAATCCCAGTGAGACTTGTCTGTTGAGCCTACTTACTTCTTTTCATAATATTTGTTAGTAAGAGCAGGCAAGTGCTTTTGGGGGCTCTAAGTGAGCCCCTGATAAGCAAGTTTTTGACTAATGCAGATCTGGCCTCTGTGGCATTACTGCCTTTGCCAGCAGAGGGGATTAGGCAAATTGGCAAAGGGTCTTGAGCCAGCAGGGTCTTGTGGGAGGTTTCACTGATGCCTGAGATGTTGGGCATTGGGTCCCAGAGGAAGGAGAGTTGGTGCAATCTTGGCAGCTGAGCTGTCTGTGGGCACCACAGGCTTGTCCATGTTGAATAAATATGTGTTGTAGCTGCGAAGCCCTAGGCCAGGATTACTCTAAAAAGAGAAAGGTCTGTCCGTGTGTAATCACCATTTTTTTTTTTTTTTTTAAGACAGAGTCTCGCTCTGTCGCCCAGGCTGGAGTGCAGTGGCGTGATCTCTGCTCACTGCAACCTCCACCTCCCAGGTTCAAGAAATTCTCCTGCCTCAGCCTCCCAAGTAGCTGGGATTACAGGCGCCCACCACCACGCCCAGCTAATTTTGTGTATTTTTAGTAGAGATGGGGTTTCGCCATGTTGACCAGGCTGGTCTCGAACTCCTAACCTCAGGTGATCCACCTGCCTTGGCCTCCCAAAGTGCTGGGATTACAGGTGTGAGCCACCATGCCCAGCCGTAATCACCTTTTAAAAATTCTAGCTATATCTAATGTGTTTTATTGAAGCATATGCTAAAATGCTGTATTTGTAAGGATTCTCAATGATACTGGGTAAATGACTTGTAGTTTCTGAGTGCTGTGGAGTAAAACAATAGAGAGATGTCAGATACTCCAGAGAAGAGGAAGGGTACCTTCAAGAGAGCATTTCCCTAACAGACTCAGTTAGCTTCATTTGCCTAACAAACAGACTCAGTTAGCTTTGGCCTTGAAGGTATTTGCATGTTATAGGGCAGGGTTTCCTTTCATTGAATACTTTTTAAAAGTGCTTCTTTCTCATAGCTTATGTGTACTCCATTGAAAAAATGAGGGACAGAAGAGATAAAGTGCTCTAAATCTATTTAGCAGTCCTCAAGGGCATAACTACAGCCAGATGTTTAATGAACTTACTATGAATTGTCTTGCAGAGGTACAGAGTGACTTCTTAGGGGTAAACACTTTGCCTGTAACCTGAATTCATGCACAAACTTACCTCTATGACAGGATCCTGGCTGGAGGGGAGATTTGCATTTGGGAGCTGGGCAGGTCCAGGAGGATGCTCTGTTAATGGCTCCTCTGGATTAAGAAGGGGATCTGTCCTAACGTTGTAGGACATTCTTCTTAGTTCAGGTAAAGACAGGGTTCTTGTTACAAGACCATGAAATATTAGGCTCAAAGACACTTTGAAGAGTGAGAAAAATGGAATTTATTGGGTGAAAAGGAAAAAAAGGGGAAACAGGGACCCTCAGCGGAGCAAGACTCCTGCTAGTCGGTTTCCCACCTTACAGATTGAATCCCAGGTTCCACCCTGGAACAGGAGGGGCCAGGCTCCTCGCCCCTGCAAAGGGCACTAAATTCTGTGGCCTCACCCCCCATTCTCCTAGTGTTCTGGGGACCCCTTTACACCTGGCTGTCTCATTCTCCGCTCTGAAGAAGTCCATCTGACTGCAGTTAGAAAGGATAAGGATGAAGACCCATCTTAGCCTCCTGCTGACAGGGGGCGCTGTTTTGGGGAAACGGCAGTCAGAGCTCCCTCAAAGACCGATCTGAGGATCCCCGGAAGAAGGGGCCATCAGCTGAGGCTCTGGTTGCGTGATCATTTGGAGTTTGATGGCCTGAAGTTGAGAAGAGACAAACCAGGTTATTAGAAAACATGTATTAAAACGAAACAAATGATGGATTTCTTTTTTTTTTTTCATTCTAGATGCTGAAGAATACCAGCCTCCTATATGGAAATCATACTGTGAGTACCTGAAATGAAAATCTCCCCAGAAGATTTCTCTCTCTCTCTCTCTCTTTTTTGGCAGTATATCAGTTACAGCAAGAGGCACCTCGTCCCAAGAGAATCATTTGTCCTCGGGAGGTCAGTGCTCAGCTATTTCCAATACACCTTGTGCATTATTAATTTTTTTTTCTTTTTAATATAGGTGGAAAACAGACCAAAATATTATGGAAGAGAGTATGTATTATACTATTCTTTGTTTTAATAATTGTTCAGAGCATTGATGGTCTTGTACCTTCAGGTTTCATGGGATCATCTCTCGGGAGCAGGCGGATGAGCTTCTTGGAGGCGTGGAGGGTGCCTACATCCTTAGAGAAAGCCAGCGGCAACCAGGATGCTACACGCTGGCTCTCAGGTGAGGCGCATTTCATTCCTTGTTTTCATTGCGTGGTTGTAATCCCTCATTCTCTCACGGGCAGGTTTGGAAACCAGACCTTAAACTACAGGCTCTTCCACGACGGGAAACACTTTGTGGGTGAGAAGAGGTTTGAGTCGATTCATGATCTGGTGACAGATGGCTTGATAACACTGTACATAGAAACAAAAGCTGCCGAGTACATTTCAAAAATGACAACTAACCCCATCTATGAACACATTGGATATGCCACCCTACTCAGAGAAAAAGTATCCAGAAGGCTGAGCAGGTCTAAAAATGAACCAAGAAAAACAAACGTCACACATGAAGAACACACAGCGGTGGAAAAGGTGAGCTGTGTGTGATGGAAGCAGCCTTTCGTGGCCCCCTCTCAAACTCTTTGCCTGTTCACAGATCTCCTCCCTGGTTCGAAGGGCTGCCCTCACACACAACGACAACCACTTCAATTATGAGAAGACACACAACTTTAAGGTAAGCAAGCCTCTGCATTCCTTCTTCTGTTATTTCTGACATTTTTCTTCTTTTTGGATCACAGGTCCACACGTTCCGAGGCCCACACTGGTGTGAATATTGTGCCAATTTCATGTGGGGGCTCATCGCCCAAGGGGTCCGGTGCTCAGGTAGACACAGAACTTTCTTCTTTTCCAATTATGGGCTAGGCTAATGTGGCTTCTTTGTTTACAGACTGTGGATTGAACGTACACAAACAGTGTTCCAAGCACGTTCCCAATGACTGCCAACCTGATCTCAAGAGGATCAAGAAAGTGTACTGTTGTGACCTCACAACACTTGTGAAGGCTCACAACACTCAGAGACCCATGGTGGTAGACATATGCATTCGGGAAATTGAAGCAAGAGGTTTGGAAAATACTTCCTATTATAGTAGTATACTAAAGTCAGTCTCTCTCTCTCTCTCTAACAGGATTAAAATCGGAAGGCCTTTACAGAGTCTCTGGGTTCACTGAACACATTGAAGATGTCAAAATGGCATTTGACAGAGGTAAGCTTGTACTTTCTTGAATGCCATCTGACAATTAGGACTTGGATCACTGATTGTTTTTCAGATGGTGAAAAGGCCGATATATCTGCCAATGTCTATCCAGACATAAACATCATCACTGGAGCCCTTAAACTGTATTTCAGAGACTTACCCATCCCTGTCATCACATATGATACCTATTCCAAATTTATAGATGCAGCAAGTAAGTACTTCAAATTAATTTTTTATTTCTACGAACTAATACCCATCATGCGTGAACTTCACAGAAATCTCCAATGCAGATGAGAGGCTGGAAGCCGTCCATGAAGTGCTGATGCTGCTGCCTCCTGCCCACTATGAAACCCTCCGGTACCTAATGATCCACCTCAAAAAGTAAGCTCATGTCTCGTGCACAAAGCCTGCTCTAATGTCTCTGTTCTATATGTTTGTTTTGCAGGGTTACTATGAATGAAAAAGACAATTTCATGAATGCAGAAAATCTGGGGATCGTGTTTGGGCCCACTCTGATGAGGCCCCCTGAGGACAGCACCCTGACCACCCTGCATGATATGCGGTACCAAAAGCTGATTGTGCAGATTTTAATAGAAAACGAAGACGTTTTATTCTAATCCATCAGGGAAATGAGCTGAATGGCCCCAGCACCATCCAAGTTGACACAGCTAAAGGAATAAAAACATTTCTTACCACTTGATTTGTTTTCCAAGCAAGTGCTAGAATTTCCTGGACTGCAGAGGATCGCTGAGTGGGGTACTGTGTCTCATAGACATGCGCCACCTCCACGTGAGAACAAGGGTGAAGGTGAGGGAAGCCCCTCACCTTGGGTCTTTTGCTGTGCCTCCTATGTATGTCTGGTTTGCTGGAAGAGTGATTAATACATCTTTAATTTATTAAAAAACAATGTAGACCTTTAAACTTCAGTCTTATTGGTAATAAAAGGGAACTTAATTCATACAGGTACTTGATACAGTTATACATTTTCCACTTACAAAAAGAAGACAATTCTGTTAAATGAAACGTGTATCGTAAAATGTATTTTTATTTTACCCACGAGAATGTTGTTATTTTTAGCAAATAGAACTCAATGCAGTGCATTGGTTATTACCCTGTGTACCTTGTCCCTCATTTTGCTGTGACACCCTGAAAAAGCTGACCACAAATGCAGTATTATCTTGACATACCTCTGTCCTCCTCAGTGCTTTTTAATGAAATTTCACCTGCCCCTTGTGTTCCTGCTTTGGATAGTTTTTGCTCTTAAGCATTGGCATTCTTCTATTGTATGGTATGTATTTATAGCAATTGTAGGATGGTCTGAAATGTCCACACACTTTCTATGCATACAAATTTTGTGAATTCCCAAAGTATGCTTTGGAATTGGTCATAGTCTTTTCGTATCATGAGTGTGTATCCCAGAAGATACAGAATGCGGTCATTTTACCTGAAATTATTTGAGAACACTGGATGTATCTGGTCTGTGTAAAAAGTTAGCACTTACCCTCTTTTCTTCCTGGCCAAGCCCTCTGAATTCATCTGTTAATATCAAATTGTATTTTTGCCACATTTCTGTATTGGTGAAAAGCGAATCTGCAGAATAACTGTCAACGTTTTTCATTCTTGTTTTACAAACCTATTTTTTAAAGTGAGAATAAGGTTGGTTTTTACCAAATATTTGTTCCTCCTTGACAAAAGTAGCTCTGTGTGGATAATATGATTTTATTACTACAGTTCCAGTCACTTGGTTATATTTATCTTAGCATGAGCCTTTCACACCAAGATTTCTATATTTTGTAACATAGGTGAAATATTTAAAACATCAAAAACTGTAAATCTAGATTTTTAAAAAATCCAACTGCAATGTCTTTTCCTTTGATTGAGATGATTTGTGTAAACTCACCAGTCTTGCTTTGGAGTGAGCAGAAGAGAATGACTATTTTACGTGGAGCATCATTGTGTGACTGTTGACCTGGACAGTCCCAAGGGCTATGCAGATGGACTCCATTGGCACAGGGAGGTTTGACCTCTTCCCTGCTATTATCCCTCCTCCCAACTGTACAGATTTGTTTGTTGTAGTTTATGTACTTCTTGATACTGTCAAAAAATTATCTGGAAATGGTTTTATTTTGTGAAGTGAACAATACTTTGTAATTTATGATAGTGTAAATGGAAGGCAAAGCATCACATGTATTAAATTCTTCTGTCTATTATTCTGGAGTATGTGCAAGAAAGTGGTTTGGAG